TTACAAATCAGGGAATCAAGGATCATAGAAGCCAAGTGACTTGTCCAAGTCAACATAGTTAAGTGACAGAACCATTAGCTGAGCCCAGGTCTATATCTGGATATAAATTCCATGCTTATGCCACTATATAAGCATTTCCCAAAACTGATTTTAGGTGAAACATAAATAAACTTTTAAGTTTAACTGTGTTTATTTTAACGCATGACAGGAAAAAAAATTAAGCACACATCAAATCTCTGATTTCATGGACAATATTGCATAAGACAAAAATATTTTGTCTTCAGTTCCTGGCCTCAAGCCATCCTCTCACCTCAACCTCTTGAGTAGCTGAGATCACAGGTGTGAGCCACCAAGCCCTGCTAAGACAAGGATGTTTTGTAAACTAAATTTAATTACAAAAAAAGTATGAAGTAAATAATAATAAAGGTGGTAAAGCTGTAGAGAAAATCATAAAGTTGGTCTAGAAATGTCTGGGGTCTGGATGACATAATACTACAGCACCATGCAGCTTCATTCTCAGTTACTCCCAGGAAATTAGAGTCACATAACACTGCAGAAAGAACAATTCAGAATCTTAGACCCGGGCTTTAGCCCTGGATGTGTCCACTCCTAGGACCCCAAACATCTCTGTGACCTCCTTGCTGGAGGTAAATCCAACCTTCCCAGACGTGTGAGAACACTAGGAACATCCTGCACACATAGAGGGGTTTCTCTGTCACAGAGAAAATAACACCAGGTTTGAGGACCCCAGGGACTCTCTGTGTGGTGCTGACAGACCCAAGGCCCAGACACAGCAGAGGTCCGTGCTGGGGAGGGCGGGTCGTCCTGTTATGGAACAGGGGTCCAAACAAGCTTGCTTCTCAGAGCATCTTCTGGGGAACTGAATATAAACAGAAAGGGAAGAGGAGGAGGGACAAAAGAGACAGAAATGAGAGGGGAGGGGATAGAGGATTCCTGAACAGAGACCGCACCCATGACCCACGTGACCCTGGGAAATGCTTCTATCCCTGAGAGGAGGCTCAGCACAGAAGGAGGAAGGACAGCAGGGCCAACAGTCACAGCAGCCCTGACCAGAGCATTCCTGGAGCTCAAGCTCCTCTACAAAGAGGTGGACAGAGAAGACAGCAGAGACCATGGGACCCCCCTCAGCCCCTCCCTGCAGATTGCATGTCCCCTGGAAGGAGGTCCTGCTCACAGGTGAGGGGAGGACTCCCTCGGAGTGGATGGGAAATATTGACCGATGCTCTCTCCTCTCTCCTAGCCTCACTTCTAACCTTCTGGAACCCACCCACCACTGCCAAGCTCACTATTGAATCCACGCCGTTCAATGTCGCAGAGGGGAAGGAGGTTCTTCTACTCGCCCACAACCTGCCCCAGAATCGTATTGGTTACAGCTGGTACAAAGGCGAAAGAGTGGATGGCAACAGTCTAATTGTAGGATATGTAATAGGAACTCAACAAGCTACCCCAGGGCCCGCATACAGTGGTCGAGAGACAATATACCCCAATGCATCCCTGCTGATCCAGAACGTCACCCAGAATGACACAGGATTCTATACCCTACAAGTCATAAAGTCAGATCTTGTGAATGAAGAAGCAACCGGACAGTTCCATGTATACCGTGAGTATTTCCACATGACCTCTGGGTGTTGGACAGGGCAATCTTCTCTCTGTTTTCTGCACAGCGGAGCTGCCCAAGCCCTCCATCTCCAGCAACAACTCCAACCCCGTGGAGGACAAGGATGCTGTGGCCTTCACCTGTGAACCTGAGGTTCAGAACACAACCTACCTGTGGTGGGTAAATGGTCAGAGCCTCCCGGTCAGTCCCAGGCTGCAGCTGTCCAATGGCAACATGACCCTCACTCTACTCAGCGTCAAAAGGAACGATGCAGGATCCTATGAATGTGAAATACAGAACCCAGCGAGTGCCAACCGCAGTGACCCAGTCACCCTGAATGTCCTCTGTGAGTATCTTCTGTTCCTCTGTGGCCCAGGCCATCACCTGTGGCTTTATTCTGTTTCCTCCAGATGGCCCAGATGTCCCCACCATTTCCCCCTCAAAGGCCAATTACCGTCCAGGGGAAAATCTGAACCTCTCCTGCCACGCAGCCTCTAACCCACCTGCACAGTACTCTTGGTTTATCAATGGGACGTTCCAGCAATCCACACAAGAGCTCTTTATCCCCAACATCACTGTGAATAATAGCGGATCCTATATGTGCCAAGCCCATAACTCAGCCACTGGCCTCAATAGGACCACAGTCACGATGATCACAGTCTCTGGTAAGTGGATCCATGAAGCACTAGCATCACATCACCTTCATTCCTTCTCTCTTCTTCCCACAAGGAAGTGCTCCTGTCCTCTCAGCTGTGGCCACCGTCGGCATCACGATTGGAGTGCTGGCCAGGGTGGCTCTGATATAGCAGCCCTGGTGTATTTTCGATATTTCAGGAAGACTGGCAGGTATGATCGCCTTTCCTCTTGCCATGTTTCCTTATTGTTTTTTATTTTCATTATCCACCTATAGATTGGACCAGACCCTGAATTCTTCTAGCTCCTCCAATCCCATTTTATCCCATGGAACCACTAAAAACAAGGTCTGCTCTGCTCCTGAAGCCCTATATGCTGGAGATGGACAACTCAATGAAAATTTAAAGGGAAAACCCTCAGGCCTGAGGTGTGTGCCACTCAGAGACTTCACCTAACTAGAGACAGTCAAACTGCAAACCATGGTGAGAAATTGACGACTTCACACTATGGACAGCTTTTCCCAAGATGTCAAAACAAGACTCCTCATCATGATAAGGCTCTTACCCCCTTTTAATTTGTCCTTGCTTATGCCTGCCTCTTTCGCTTGGCAGGATGATGCTGTCATTAGTATTTCACAAGAAGTAGCTTCAGAGGGTAACTTAACAGAGTGTCAGATCTATCTTGTCAATCCCAACGTTTTACATAAAATAAGAGATCCTTTAGTGCACCCAGTGACTGACATTAGCAGCATCTTTAACACAGCCGTGTGTTCAAATGTACAGTGGTCCTTTTCAGAGTTGGACTTCTAGACTCACCTGTTCTCACTCCCTGTTTTAATTCAACCCAGCCATGCAATGCCAAATAATAGAATTGCTCCCTACCAGCTGAACAGGGAGGAGTCTGTGCAGTTTCTGACACTTGTTGTTGAACATGGCTAAATACAATGGGTATCGCTGAGACTAAGTTGTAGAAATTAACAAATGTGCTGCTTGGTTAAAATGGCTACACTCATCTGACTCATTCTTTATTCTATTTTAGTTGGTTTGTATCTTGCCTAAGGTGCGTAGTCCAACTCTTGGTATTACCCTCCTAATAGTCATACTAGTAGTCATACTCCCTGGTGTAGTGTATTCTCTAAAAGCTTTAAATGTCTGCATGCAGCCAGCCATCAAATAGTGAATGGTCTCTCTTTGGCTGGAATTACAAAACTCAGAGAAATGTGTCATCAGGAGAACATCATAACCCATGAAGGATAAAAGCCCCAAATGGTGGTAACTGATAATAGCACTAATGCTTTAAGATTTGGTCACACTCTCACCTAGGTGAGCGCATTGAGCCAGTGGTGCTAAATGCTACATACTCCAACTGAAATGTTAAGGAAGAAGATAGATCCAATTAAAAAAAATTAAAACCAATTTAAAAAAAAAAAGAACACAGGAGATTCCAGTCTACTTGAGTTAGCATAATACAGAAGTCCCCTCTACTTTAACTTTTACAAAAAAGTAACCTGAACTAATCTGATGTTAACCAATGTATTTATTTCTGTGGTTCTGTTTCCTTGTTCCAATTTGACAAAACCCACTGTTCTTGTATTGTATTGCCCAGGGGGAGCTATCACTGTACTTGTAGAGTGGTGCTGCTTTAATTCATAAATCACAAATAAAAGCCAATTAGCTCTATAACTAAATTTGTTGTAATTCTGTCTCTTGATGTGGGTTC